GCTGTACAGTAAAACGTAAGAACGTAAATGTTTGGGTGTTGAAGTCACAGGGTTTGGTTTCGAATCTAGGCTCCACTTGTTAGAGCCTCGGTGATCACTGAATAGTAACTTCTTTCTTGAACTAAGATCAGTTTTGAAGTTTCTAAAGGAGATAGAATGATTTTAACCTCAATGAGTTGCCCTGTAAATTTAAAATGATACAATGAATCTAAAATGCTTATCACAGTACTTTCAATAAATAGCTATTAGCCAGGTGCGGTGGCTCACGCCTGTAATCCCAGCACTGTGAGAGGCTGAGGCGGGATGATCACCTGAGGTCAGGAGTTCAAGATCAGCCTGGGCAACATGGCGAAACCCCGTCTCTACAATAAATACAAAAAATTATCCTGGCGGAGTTATGCACGCTTGTAGTCCCAACTACCTGGGAGGCTGAGGCGGGAGAATCACCTGAGCCTGGGAGGTCGAGGCTGCAGCGAGCCGAGATCGCGCCGCTGCATTCCAGCCTGGGTGACAGAGCGAGACCATGTCTCAAAAAATAAAAATAAAAAAAAATTGTTTTCATTACCTCAGCCCTCCTCTTCCTATCCCAAGGCGTCGAAATTCCGGTCCCACCCCTTCCCATGGAGCCCTTGGCGTCTCCAGGCTCCTCAAGCTAGTTTCGGTTCCGGGGCTCACGCGCGGGTTCTCGAAAATCAGCTGTTTCAGTCTTGGGCTAGTCCACTAATTGGACTCCTCCCCTCGTAGAAAGTGCCTACTTGAACTTCTCCACCAATCGCTGAAGCTGCAGGTGTGGTTTCGGCTCAGCTTGTCCCGCCCTGCGGAGGGGCGGAGTTGCGGCGGCGCCAGTGAGCTCGCAGTCTGGGAAGGGCTTGACTGAATGGCAGCCAGTGTCGGGGTGGCGGCTGGGAATGGGGGCCGCTCCGGACTTCCGCTGCCAACTACAAGGGGGCGGGTCCGAGGGGGGTTAGCCGAAGTTGTAGGCGGGGCGCGAGGTTCTAGTACCCGAGCTCATACTAGGGACGGGAAGTCGCGACCAGAGCCATTGGAGGGCGCGGGGACTGCAACCCTAATCAGGTACGGGCCCTGAGAGGGTGTGCTGGGGTAGGTCCAATTGGGAACCCTCATCCTTCTGACGCAGAGCCCAAATGGCGCAGTGGGAAATGCTGCAGAATCTTGACAGCCCCTTTCAGGATCAGCTGCACCAGCTTTACTCGCACAGCCTCCTGCCTGTGGACATTCGACAGTACTTGGCTGTCTGGATTGAAGACCAGAACTGGTGAGGCCTTCAGGAAGTTGGGGGAATGAAAAAGACACTAATACTTCTTATTCCTGGTGCCCAGGCAGGAAGCTGCACTTGGGAGTGATGATTCCAAGGCTACCATGCTATTCTTCCACTTCTTGGATCAGCTGAACTATGAGTGTGGCCGTTGCAGCCAGGACCCAGAGTCCTTGTTGCTGCAGCACAATTTGCGGAAATTCTGCCGGGACATTCAGGTACTTGGAACGGTTGGGAGTGATGGGGTAGCTTGGATCAATCCTTTCTGTTTACCTATTCTAGCCCTTTTCCCAGGATCCTACCCAGTTGGCTGAGATGATCTTTAACCTCCTTCTGGAAGAAAAAAGAATTTTGATCCAGGCTCAGAGGGCCCAATTGGTGAGGACAATTCAGTGGTAATGTTGGAAACTAGTTAAAACGTGCTCAGAGCCTCTTTTTTCAGGAACAAGGAGAGCCAGTTCTCGAAACACCTGTGGAGAGCCAGCAACATGAGATTGAATCCCGGATCCTGGATTTAAGGGCTATGATGGAGGTTAGTAGATGTGGTAGGAGTTAGGGTTGACAGCAGCCTCATCGGGGTCCTCTCCCCTCTGCAGAAGCTGGTAAAATCCATCAGCCAACTGAAAGACCAGCAGGATGTCTTCTGCTTCCGATATAAGATCCAGGCCAAAGGTAGGAAGCACATTGAGGGGCTGGAGAAAGATCCCCTGGACTGACTCCTGTTCCCACCATCCAGGGAAGACACCCTCTCTGGACCCCCATCAGACCAAAGAGCAGAAGATTCTGCAGGAAACTCTCAATGAACTGGACAAAAGGAGAAAGGTGGGAGACAGAGGACAGAACATGTGGGCAACGATGCTCAACACTCACATTATCTCTTTCCCAGGAGGTGCTGGATGCCTCCAAAGCACTGCTAGGCCGATTAACTACCCTAATCGAGCTACTGCTGCCAAAGTTGGAGGAGTGGAAGGCCCAGCAGCAAAAAGCCTGCATCAGAGCTCCCATTGACCACGGGTTGGAACAGCTGGAGACATGGTGAGAGGTACCACCCCAACCCTCGTCCTCGCTGGATTCCTTCTTCCTGAATTTTATCACCCAGGTTCACAGCTGGAGCAAAGCTGTTGTTTCACCTGAGGCAGCTGCTGAAGGAGCTGAAGGGACTGAGTTGCCTGGTTAGCTATCAGGATGACCCTCTGACCAAAGGGGTGGACCTACGCAACGCCCAGGTCACAGAGTTGCTACAGCGTCTGCTCCACAGGTCTAGAGGCCAGGCAGGAACCCTGGGGGAAATATATATTCTCTCCACACCTCTCTCTCCTCAGAGCCTTTGTGGTAGAAACCCAGCCCTGCATGCCCCAAACTCCCCATCGACCCCTCATCCTCAAGACTGGCAGCAAGTTCACCGTCCGAACAAGGTTGGCATTCCAGAACTCATTCCCACTTCCTTCCACTTTCCCCTATCCCCCTTCCTTCCCCCAGGCTGCTGGTGAGACTCCAGGAAGGCAATGAGTCACTGACTGTGGAAGTCTCCATTGACAGGTAAATTGGAGCAGGTGAAGGGTGGCCAGGACCCAATGATTTTTTTAAATTTATTTCTTTTCAGGAATCCTCCTCAATTACAAGGGTAGGTGCTTGACAAGGACACTGCAAACATCTCCTTGTCTCCATGTATCTTCCTCCTGGAACAGCTTCCGGAAGTTCAACATTCTGACTTCAAACCAGAAAACTTTGACCCCCGAGAAGGGGCAGAGTCAGGGTTTGATTTGGGACTTTGGTTACCTGGTAAGAATAGTTTGTGACCTATGCTTTTATTATGGCATTTTCTCTCCTTCCCTTCAATTCACAGACTCTGGTGGAGCAACGTTCAGGTGGTTCAGGAAAGGGCAGCAATAAGGTGAGATCTGGACAGAGGACTCGAGGCAGGGGCCTTCTGATGACTATGTCTTTGGCTGTCCCAGGGGCCACTAGGTGTGACAGAGGAACTGCACATCATCAGCTTCACGGTCAAATATACCTACCAGGGTCTGAAGCAGGAGCTGAAAGTGAGTGAAAATGGAGGGCAAGGAGAGAGAAAATCCCTCTCTGTGACTCCTGTCTTCTCCCCAGACGGACACCCTCCCTGTGGTGATTATTTCCAACATGAACCAGCTCTCAATTGCCTGGGCTTCAGTTCTCTGGTTCAATTTGCTCAGCCCAAACCTTCAGGTAGGGGAGTGGGGCCGACAGGTCAAGGCGCGAAGCTTGGTGTGATAGGTTGCTTCTGAGCCAGCCTACACTGCTCCCACCCCTGCAGAACCAGCAGTTCTTCTCCAACCCCCCCAAGGCCCCCTGGAGCTTGCTGGGCCCTGCTCTCAGTTGGCAGTTCTCCTCCTATGTTGGCCGAGGCCTCAACTCAGACCAGCTGAGCATGCTGAGAAACAAGCTGTTCGGTACAGATTTCCTTTTCTCTCAGCCTTTCCCCTCATCATCTGTCTGTGGCTATCTGTCCCACAGGGCAGAACTGTAGGACTGAGGATCCATTATTGTCCTGGGCTGACTTCACTAAGGTAACTCCCTGAATCCTGTGGAGCTGCTGGATCAGCTTTTGCTACCTTTCCATTCCTCCTCCAGCGAGAGAGCCCTCCTGGCAAGTTACCATTCTGGACATGGCTGGACAAAATTCTGGAGTTGGTACATGACCACCTGAAGGATCTCTGGAATGATGGGTAAGGCCTTGGTCACCCTTCCCTCATGGGCTGCGGTGTCTCACAGCTGCTCTCTGTGCTCCAGACGCATCATGGGCTTTGTGAGTCGGAGCCAGGAGCGCCGGCTGCTGAAGAAGACCATGTCTGGCACCTTTCTACTGCGCTTCAGTGAATCGTCAGAAGGGGGCATTACCTGCTCCTGGGTGGAGCACCAGGATGATGGTCAGCTGCTCTGCCCTGCCATTCCCACAGCCCAAGCCCGCCTGTTCCTGCATTCACTCTCCAGACAAGGTGCTCATCTACTCTGTGCAACCGTACACGAAGGAGGTGCTGCAGTCACTCCCGCTGACTGAAATCATCCGCCATTACCAGTTGCTCACTGAGGAGAATATACCTGAAAACCCACTGCGCTTCCTCTATCCCCGAATCCCCCGGGATGAAGCTTTTGGGTGCTACTACCAGGAGAAAGGTGGGAATCGTTGACATACTTCATTGCTAGATTCTTCTCTGCTTCTTGTATATGTTCCTCACAGTTAATCTCCAGGAACGGAGGAAATACCTGAAACACAGGCTCATTGTGGTCTCTAATAGGTGAGATATGAACTCTTCATTCATCCTCCCTACCCTGCCCCTTTGTCTGTCTTTGGGTATCCAGACAGGTGGATGAACTGCAACAACCGCTGGAGCTTAAGCCAGAGCCAGAGCTGGAGTCATTAGAGCTGGAACTAGGGCTGGTGCCAGAGCCAGAGCTCAGCCTGGACTTAGAGCCACTGCTGAAGGCAGGGCTGGATCTGGGGCCAGAGCTAGAGTCTGTGCTGGAGTCCACTCTGGAGCCTGTGATAGAGCCCACACTATGCATGGTATCACAAACAGTGCCAGAGCCAGACCAAGGACCTGTATCACAGCCAGTGCCAGAGCCAGATTTGCCCTGTGATCTGAGACATTTGAACACTGAGCCAATGGAAAGTAAGTGATGAGATGGAGCTATGGAAGATGGCCGGGGCCTCACTTTTCTCTCTGGATTACCTAGTCTTCAGAAACTGTGTAAAGATTGAAGAAATCATGCCGAATGGTGACCCACTGTTGGCTGGCCAGAACACCGTGGATGAGGTTTACGTCTCCCGCCCCAGCCACTTCTACACTGATGGACCCTTGATGCCTTCTGACTTCTAGGAACCACATTTCCTCTGTTCTTTTCATATCTCTTGCCCTTCCTACTCCTCATAGCATGATATTGTTCTCCAAGGATGGGAATCAGGCATGTGTCCCTTCCAAGCTGTGTTAACTGTTCAAACTCAGGCCTGTGTGACTCCATTGGGGTGAGAGGTGAAAGCATAACATGGGTACAGAGGGGACAACAATGAATCAGAACAGATGCTGAGCCATAGGTCTAAATAGGATCCTGGAGGCTGCCTGCTGTGCTGGGAGGTATAGGGGTCCTGGGGGCAGGCCAGGGCAGTTGACAGGTACTTGGAGGGCTCAGGGCAGTGGCTTCTTTCCAGTATGGAAGGATTTCAACATTTTAATAGTTGGTTAGGCTAAACTGGTGCATACTGGCATTGGCCCTTGGTGGGGAGCACAGACACAGGATAGGACTCCATTTCTTTCTTCCATTCCTTCATGTCTAGGATAACTTGCTTTCTTCTTTCCTTTACTCCTGGCTCAAGCCCTGAATTTCTTCTTTTCCTGCAGGGGTTGAGAGCTTTCTGCCTTAGCCTACCATGTGAAACTCTACCCTGAAGAAAGGGATGGATAGGAAGTAGACCTCTTTTTCTTACCAGTCTCCTCCCCTACTCTGCCCCTAAGCTGGCTGTACCTGTTCCTCCCCCATAAAATGATCCTGCCAATCTAATGTGAGTGTGAAGCTTTGCACACTAGTTTATGCTACCTAGTCTCCACTTTCTCAATGCTTAGGAGACAGATCACTCCTGGAGGCTGGGGATGGTAGGATTGCTGGGGATTTTTTTTTTTTTAAACAGGGTCTCACTCTGTTGCCCAGGCTAGAGTGCAATGGTGCAATCACAGCTCACTGCAGCCTCAACCTCCTGGGTTCAAGCAATCCTCCTACCTCAGCCTCCTGGGTAGCTAGCACCATGGCATGCGCCACCATGCCCTATTTTTTTTTTTTAAAGACAGGGTCTTGCTATATTGCCCAGGCTGGTCTTGAACTGGGCTCAAGTGATCCTCACGCCTTGGCCTCCCAAAGTGCTGGGATTATAGGCATGAGCCACTGTGCTTGGCCAGGATTTTTTTTTTTTTTTTTTTGAGATGGAGTTTCTCTCTTGTTGTCCAGGCTGGAGTGCAATGGTGTGATCTCGGCTCACTGCAACCTCCGCCTTCCGGGTTCAAGTGACTCTCCTGCCTCAGCCTCCCCAGTAGCTGGGATTACAGATCTGCACCACCATGCCCAGCTAATTTTGTATTTTTAGTAGAGACGGGGTTTCTCCATGTTGGTCAGGCTGGTCTCGAACTCCTGACCTCAAGTGATCTGTCCACCTCGGCCTCCCAGAGTGCTGGGATTACAGGCGTGAGCCACTGTTCCCAGCAGGAATTTCTTTTTTATAGTATTGGATAAAGTTTGGTGTTTTTACAGAGGAGAAGCAATGGGTCTTAGCTCTTTCTCTATTATGTTATCATCCTCCCTTTTTTGTACAATATGTTGTTTACCTGAAAGGAAGGTTTCTATTCGTTGGTTGTGGACCTGGACAAAGTCCAAGTCTGTGGAACTTAAAACCTTGAAGGTCTGTCATAGGACTCTGGACAATCTCACACCTTAGCTATTCCCAGGGAACCCCAGGGGGCAACTGACATTGCTCCAAGATGTTCTCCTGATGTAGCTTGAGATATAAAGGAAAGGCCCTGCACAGGTGGCTGTTTCTTGTCTGTTATGTCAGAGGAACAGTCCTGTTCAGAAAGGGGCTCTTCTGAGCAGAAATGGCTAATAAACTTTGTGCTGATCTGGAAATGTCTCATCTCTGATCCTCTTTATTTCCCTGC